AATTTGTAGAGATCGTCTTTTTAACTGCTGTGAGTCTGCAGATGTGATTATCTATAGTAATTCCAGATGTTTTCTCATCTATTAGTTTTACTGAGTAGGAAGATAACTGAGAACAACATAAAGTAACTTCAAAGCAGTTTGCTAGCATTTAATCCTGACTAATTTAATTAATTATTCATCCTTGTAGTTTTTCCTATTTTATTGATTATGAAACTGAGACAAAGGTTACGAGTTGCCCAAGATGCTTGGGGAGTATTAAAGATAGCCCAAAGCTTAAACTCTAACACTGTTCAGACTTTTAGCTTGCTTTTTCTTAAAAAAAAAAAAAAAAGAGTCTTTATTTTGTTATTCAGTAACTTAATGCTTGACAATTTAAAAAATACAAAATGTTTGGAACACATACTTTAAATAATTCCTTTGAAGATTTTTGATATGAAAATATATTTTAAGTTCCACATCTCAAAAATTACTTATTTTAAAATTTGGTCTTTTGTTACCCCCCTCACCCAATTTAATATTGAAAGTGCTGGCAAGTTGGAACAAGGAATTGGTGATATAGTTTGGAAGAAACAACTATTTTAAATGTCAACCTTGTTATACTCAGATCTAATATTTTTATAGGCCGAAATTCATATTGCATTAGTTCAGACATAATAAACCAGCCTCCTCACTATAGCTATGGATAAAATGCAATTAGCTTTTGGTTATTTTTAAAATGGGTTTCAGTTATTGAAGTCTCTCCACCCCCCTTATTTTTTCATTTTGTTTCTGTTAGAGAAGATTCTTCTTGGAGGTGGTTTGTTGTAGGGTGGAGGAAGGAGAGAATTCTTAAGGTATAGAATTTTGCATTTGCTTCTGGTAGCTCAGAGATTATTTGAAATCTTTGCTTTTAGTCAGTATACTTTGTTGATTCCATTTAGTTATTCTAAGATTTTCCAATTGTATTTCCTGTAAAAGTTATAGTCTTTAGACCATAAAAACTAAAACTAGTAACTGCAGATCTTTTTTTTTTTTTTTTTTTTTGAGATGGAGTCTCACCCTGTTCCCCAGGCTGGAGTGTGATGGCACGATCTTGTCTCACTGCAACCTCCGCCTCTCGGGCTCAAGTAATTCTTTGCCTCAGCCTCCTGAGTGGCTGGGATTACAGACGCACACCACCATACCCGGCTAATTTTTTGTATCTTTAGTAGAGTCAGGGTTTCACTCAAATTCCTGACCTCGTGATCCTCCTGCCTTGGCCTCCCAAAGTGCTGGGATTACATGTGTGAGCCTCCGTGCCTAGCCAGTAACTGCAGATCTTAAAACAGATTTCCCCTCTTCTTCTTCTTCCTCTTCTTCCTCTTCTTCTTCCTCCTCTTCTTCTTCTTCCTCTTCTTCCTCTTCCTCCTCTTCCTCCTCTTCCTCTTCTTCTTCTTTCTTCTTTCTTCTTTCTTTTTCTTCTTTCTTCCTTCTTCTTCTTTCTTCTTTCTTTTTCTTTCTTCTTTCTTCCTTCTTTTTCTTTCTTCTTTCTTCTTCTTCGGAATCTCACTCTTTGGCCAGGCTGGAGTGCAGTGGCACGATCTCAGCTCACCGAAACCTCCACTCCCAGGTTCAAGTGATTCTCCTGCTTCAGCCTCCCAAGTAGTTGGAATTACAGGCAGCCACCACCATGCCTGGCTAATTTTTGTGTTTTTAGTAGAGACGGGGTTTCACTGTGTTGGCCAGGCTGGTCTTGAACTCCTGACCTTGTGATCCACCTGCCTCGGCCTCCCAAAATACTGGGATTACAGGTGTGAGCCACTGCACCAGGCCTCCCCCTTTCTTAAGATACAAGGAAGTGTATCTTTTCAGTGTGTGCTCTTTATGGATGTATACAATGCAGATGAATTTAGGAAGGCAATTTCAGATTTTGAAAACTGTTGAAATTAAACTTGAACATTGAAAAATCAAATTTGCAGTTGTCTTAAGTGTTTGCATTAGTTAGATGCTTCACAATTAATAAATACTAGCTAATATAATTTTATAAGACCCTTTGAAGAGGGAATTGTGAGTTTATTTTTAAGATAAGCCAGGTTATATCAAAGATATTGTAACCAACTAGATTTTATTTGGAGACTTTGTACTCTGCTTTAGAATCCAGTAGCTCTATCAGTGTGAGCTGTTTCCATTCTTGAGTAGAAGTTTTCTCCTGTTATTTTTTCTTTGTTCTAGCTGGGTTTAAGACAGCCTTCTTTGTAGAAATTGTTGGCCTGTTTATCCTTCACCCACCCTGAAGACACTTAATTTTATGGACTGTTCTTGTACTGCCTCATCACCAGAAAAAGCAGGCTGGAAATTAACTGTCATATTCCCGCAGGTTTAATTTAACTGATTATAAGAAAGTACAGTTATTGTTCTACCTTCTTTAAATCTTTGTCCTTGATGACCAAGCTCAGGTTTTTATTTTTGCTTATTTATTTATTTTTTGGAAATGGAGTCTCACTCTGTCACCCAGTCTGGAGTGCAGTGGTGCAGTCATAGCTCGTTACAGCCTGGAACTCGCGGGCTTAAGTGATCCTTCCACTTCAGCCTCCCAAGTAGCTGGGACTCCAGGCATGTGCCACCACGCTCAGCTAATTTTTAAATTTTTTTGTAGAGATAGGGTCTCGATGTTACCCAGGTCTTGAACTTCTGACTCTGAGTGATCTTTCCACCTCAGCCTCCCAAAGTGCTGGGATTACAGATATGAGCCACCAGTCTGGGTGGGTTTTCTTTTTTAAATAATAGATTTAAATTGTTCATTACTTTGTTTTGAACATTTGTTGCACAATGCCGGAGTAATATTTTGATTAAAGTTTTTGAATATCAAGTTGAAATTTCTAGAAAACAAATTTCTGACTTGGAATGTTTCCCTGAGATAATCGATGGATGACATGTTAGAAAAATGTTCTACTATATTAGGCATTTAAAAAATAACTGTATAATATAGAGACTGTGGGAGCAACAATGGTACAAATTGCTGGTTGAGCAAATTTTAATTTTAGTTGCACACAGTAAAATGTTCTTTGGTTTCATTAAGATTAACTCTTATTTCCATGTGAATTATTTTGGATATTAATAGTGAGATGCTTTAGCATTGGAGAAATTGCTTTATAAAAACTGAAGGATCAGACTTCACCTTAAGTGTATGAAGTAGCTGCCAGACCTCAACATTCGTGCCATGAGAATTTAATTCTGAGAGCTTAAATGCGTTAGTTTCATTTTATTTGCTTTGAATGTTTTGTTTATATATAGTTTTTTTTAGAGCCTCATTTAAAAAATATATGTATTTCTAGTTTTTTTCTTCGAATATATAATACAGATTTTTGGGAAAATGTGGGTCATGTTTGAAAATTCTATCGATTGTAAAAAAAAATTCCGACTCTTGGTTTTGGTTAAATAATTAGAACAGCTATTTAGAAAAACTGAAATAGTTAATGGTTTTGGAGTTTGCAGGTGCCTGTTTTCTGAAATATTGATTATCTATCCCTCGGGCAGAGTATACGTATTTGCCAAGTTTGTATTTCTTTTTTCTATTTCTTCAAAATAAGTCCCGTTGATTTTAAAAGAATAAAGAGTTTCCCAGTAAGTACAAGTGTGGTACTTTTTCCCCCTCCACTTTGTACTTTAGTGTTAACCTTTATTACATAACCACAGAGAATGAGGAAGAGAATTGTACAATGCAGATATTAAGCCTATTGTTCTCCAAGGAAAGTCTTTGATGTTAAGAGGTCCCTAAACCTCTTAATTATTTTATTTACTTGTGAGAGGGGGTGCTTCCTTAAATATATACGAGTCTTTTCTTATATTGCATACACTTGCAACTATTATTTTGAAATAATAGTTGAGTGGTGTTTACATTTATGACCTGATTCATGTCTTTTGAAGTGCCACCACTGTTTCACCATGGACTTGCTTACTCAGGTTGTTGGCAACAGCATGGAATTGCATCAGATCTTGCTGTATTAAATAAATGAAGATATTAGATGTCAGAATTTTTAAGTAGTTCATGGCTTTTGTTTTTATTTTCTATATGATCAGCTTCATAGGGAAAGTTATTTTTGAAACAATTTGAGCTCCTAATAATTTTTTGAAGCTATTTGTGTCTGGTCTTCCAAAGGCAAAAATGGCCCATTTTGACTCTGATTTAGTAATCTCCTTTGGCTTTAGTGGTTTTTATCCTTCCTCCCACTATCCTTTCCCCTCGTTTAGAGGTAGGAGGAGCCCAGTTCCAGTATTTAAAATGAAGATCAAGAGTGGCATAATAGCTTCATTAGGTGTTTTTCACCAAAATAGGTCTGAATAAGTCTGAATTTGTGGTAGAAGGAACCATAACAAATTTGTTTAGTGCATTACAGTTTTTGAGAATATGTTGTTTCACACACATTGTTTCTATATGTTGTTTCCATTTCATGGTGAAAGCATAAGGAATCCATTTAAAAATAGAGTAAAATGCTACAGCCAGTTGGGGGTTGGGGGCAGCCCCGTGGACCAGAATTTGCCTCTGTGTGGGAAGTCAGCAGGACCAGATGCCCCTCTCTTCTTTGGCTCTGTAGGTATCTGGATCTCTTAACATATAGATGACAAGTTTTGGCCAGCTTTGAAATTACATTTGCTAGTGGAGGACACATATCATTAACTCTGCAGTGGGAATAAGGAATTCAGTAGGTGCCTGACCCCAAATGATAAACTGCTATTCTAATTTTTATGCTGTGTAATATATTTTAGACTTTTTAATAAAAAAGATAAAAATTGAGCAATTTCATGAATTGTTATGTTACATCAATTTACCATATGAAGATTAATTCATGTTTTCAGAACAGTAATACACATTTCTGAAATATACAGAGACAGGTAATAGTATCAAAGGGCTTAAAATAGAATTTTAGTCTTCCTCGCCTCCACTCTCAGTCCTGCTGTCCACAGACAATCTCTGTAGGCTCTATTTAGCATTCTCTCTCATATTTACCTGCATAATTCTAACCAATGCTCTGTTATTTCTTAATTTGTCATTTTTAGGTATTATTCCTTGATATCTTGCTGTGGTAAATGAAGACTTCAGTGTTTGCACCACTTGCCCTTCAGTCTCTCCATTTCCCAATATAATTAGATTACATATTTTGGTTACTATAGTGATTCATTTTTCTTTCTTGTCCAACATTTTATTTTTTCTTGAGTCAATAATTGCCTCTTTTAAAAATTGCTTAGTTTACCTTAGACACATTTTCTCTTAAATGTTCCTTTAAACCTGTCAAAGGTCTGTGAATATTATTTTTTAACCCATTCAACGGATTAGATAATCTCCAAGCACTAACTCTTTTCTAAAATCCTTTCCAGAGCCCTCTGACCTCTGCTGTCATTTGAAATAGTTCTCCAGGCTGGACAGTTTTTATCGTGTGATTCCCTCTGTTGTTCTCTTATAATATTAGATCCCTTATTTCTTGGATCCCATGTCTTGTTTTTCTTGGTTTATTTCATTGTTTTGCTGGAGTACATCAAGCTCCTTTCTCACAGGAGGTAATTTTTTTTTCTCTAATTGCATGGCACATTAAGGGAGGTAAATTTTTGAGCCTTTGCAAGTCTGACATTTTTATTTTACCTTTATACTTGATTGCTTGGCTGAATAGAAAATATTAGTAAGAAAATAATTTTCCTTTAGAGTTTTAAAGGCATTGTTGGTTTGTTTCTAGGCTCCCAGAGTTGCTGTTGAGAAACCTGATGCCTTCCTGATTTCCTCCTCCACATATGTCCTTTTATTCTTTTTCCTATAATTCTTTAAGGTATTCTTTTCATCCTCTGTATTCTGAAATTTCAAAATATGGCTGGGCATGGGTAGTTTTTTTTTTATTTTATTTTTAATAGGAAGTGAAGGGATTTTTTTATGTATAGGTTCACATCCTTGAGTTAAAAGACATTTTTTTGTACTATAAATTTGATAGTGTGCTCCTCCCCCCATACTTATATCCCCCAATTTATTCTTTTTTTTCTTTCTGGAACTCTTATTAGTTGGATGTTGGGTGTCCTGAGTGTAGTCTCTGATTTTCTTATTTCTTTGCCTTTTGGTTCTAGTTTCTGGTATATTTCCTTGATTTTTTTTTTTATTATATTATACTTTAAGTTTTAGGGTACATGTGCACAATGTGCAGGTAAGTTATATATGTATACATGTGCCATGTTGGTGTGCTGCACCCATTAACTCGTCATTAGGCTTATTTAACATTAGGTATATCTCCTAATGCTATCCCTCCCCACTCCCCCCAATTTCCTTGATATTTTTTCTTCCATTCCTTCTGTTGAATTTTGATCATTGTATTTAAAAATTTTAAGAGCTCTTTCTCATTTCCCAATCATTCCTTTTTCACATATCCTCTTGCTATTGTTTTGCAGTATCTTCTCTTACCACTCCAGCAGTTCAGAGTATGTTGGTTTTGAAGTTTTGCTGTGCTCCCTGTATGGTTTCTATTTCTCCTGGGTTCCTCTTTTTCTTTTTAAAATGATTCTTTCAGATTGGAGGTTTTCTATAAAGATCTGTTTTGTCTTTGTCTTTTCATATAACAGTGAACTTTTTCATGTAAAAAGCTTTGTAACTGGGTGGGGCTTGTCCACAGTGGGCTTCACTGTGAGGTGGGGAGCAAGTCACCTTCATTGGAGGAAGACACTCATATCTGTGCTGAGAATTTTTTCTGGTACCATTGAGTTTTTCGGTTTTCCCTCTGGGAGGTGGGCACCTGGCCACTGATGTTCTGAGATCAGATTGCAGAAGTTCCATGACTCAGTTGTCCTTAGAGTCCCTAGTCTCCTTGTGTTCAGTCCTGTCCTTACCTGCTGTCTGCTGTGTCCCTATACCTAGAGCTCCTCCCATCTGCATTCTTCCTGGCTGACACTCAGGCCATAGCTTCCTCTGCACTACTAAGATTGTTATTGCTCCCCTAACTTCTTTCTCACTTACAAAAAGCTGTTGAAATCTTTTGTCTGCTTTGGTTACCTCACACTGTTCTCTTTATCTTTGTGGGTTTGTATCTGTTTTTTTCCTTTATTGTCATTTAAGTGGGTCTTAGGTGGGAGAAGAGCTAAGTAGAATTTGCCACGTTTAGTTTAGTGTCCATTTTTAAATGTATATCATTTGTAATCCTGTTTTTAGGGCACAGTGTTTTGCCCTATCAGAAATGGATCTTATTAGTTACTCAGAGTTAAATCATTGAACTGAAATTTTACATTAATCTATTTGAATAAAAATTTATATTCAGATTTACCTTCTCTGATAAATAGAACAAAATATTGTTGCTGTTATCAGAGTCAGCAGAGAAAATAGGCAAGCCAGGGGGTTCGACCTTGCTTGGAAAGTCAGATCACAAGCCAGGCTTTGGATAGGTATATGCCTGTGAAAGAAAGTTGTAAGGTCATTGGGACTACTGCAGTTAATGCATTGTAATACTTTTATTGGACTAGCTCATCATTCATTAATGAAGGCAAGTTAGTGCCAGGTTTATAGGATTTTTGGCTCTGTACATTGGTAATTTAACCTTCTCCCTTGTGTTTTAGTTTTTAAAAAGTATGATCTTAATTGGAAGTAAAGGACACAGATTTTTAATCTCAGAATTTAAAAAGACTTTTGATTTTGATATAATTTTATACTCAGAGAAACACTGCTAAGAATAGTACATACAAAGAACTTCCGTATACTTAGATTTGCCAGTCGTTCACATTTTGCCTCATTTGTTTTATCATGTATATATTTACTCTCTGTTTATATATTTCCCCTTATTAATTTACAGATATAACACTCCTTTATCCATAGTTTTGTTTTTCCCCAAGAACAGGTCTCTTTTTTTTTTGGGACGGAGTCTTGCTCCGTTGCCCAGGCTGGAGTGCAGTGGCGTGATCTCGGCTCACTGCAAGCTCCGCCTCCCAGGTTCACAGCATTCTCCTGCCTCAGCCTCCTGAGTAGCTGGGACTACTGGCACTCACCACCACGCCCGGCTAATTTTTTGTATTTTTAGTAGATATGGGGTTTCACCGTGTTAACCAGGATGGTCTGGATCTCTTGACCTCATGATCTGCCCGCCTCAGCATCCCAAAGTGCTGGGATTACAAGCGTGAGCCACCGCGCCTGGCCGGGTCTTTCTTTTCAATCAGCAGAGAATATTGGTCAAATCAGGACAGTTGATACTGATAGAATGCTGTTACCTAATGCACATTCCATGTTCAGATTTCCTCAATTGTCCCAACAATGGCCTTCATAGCTATTACTCCTTTCTGTTTACCTCCCCAGCCACCCTGGATCTAATCCAGGATCATGTGTTATATTTAGTTGTCATAGCTCTTTAGTTTTCTTTCATCTCCAATAGTTCCTCAGCCTTTGTTTTTCATGTCTTGGCTTTTGGCTTTTTTTTTTTCTATTCTAACATCATAATGTCTTGTTATTTTTGAAGAGTTCATTTCAGTTATTTTATAAAATGTTCTTCAGTTTGAGTTTTCAGAGGTTTCTTCATGGTTAGATTCAGGTAATGCATTTTTGGTAGGAATACCACAAAAGTAATGTTGTGTCTTCTCAGGCATCATATCAAGAGTTGGTCTGTCTTGTTTTTGGTGATACTAACTTTGATTACTTTATTAAGGTAATATTTGGTAGGTTAATCAGCTATAAAGTTACTATTTTCTCCTTTGCTATTAAGAAGTAATTTGTGGGAAATGTTTTTAGATTATGTATATACCTCGTTTCTTACCAAAGTTTTACCCAGTAGTTTCACATCCATTGATGATTCTTGCCTGAATCAGTTATTAGTAGGATGATTGCAAGGTGATGATTTTCTGACTCGTAATTCTTTTACATGTTAGTTGGCATTCTGCTATAAGAAAGAACTTTCTCCCCTGCTTACTATTAATTTGCTTACTTATCTTAATAAGCACTCGGTTTTTTTTTATTCTAAGGTACTCATCATTATTTATTTTGAGGCTCAAATTAGCTTATATTTAGCTGGTGGGAGCACCCTTAAGCTGTGATTTGGGCACGCGCCGTCATTCTTTGAGCCCTTTTTACTTTCTCGCACAAGATGTTCCAGGCTCATCTTGTACTTAGCCTGTTGCAGCCTTGGAATTAGCCATTTCTCCAAGTAGCCCTCATTCTTTTTGGCTGGGAATAATGTTTATAAACTAAGATCTCTCAGCACAGTAGAGCTGAGAAATATAAATAAATAAGCATATCTACATCTGTTTATGTCTGTGTGTATTTGTGTGTTTATCACCATGATTTTATACTGATACCTACAATTTCATTCAACACCACAAGCCTAGTCTTGCCCCTTTCCATATTTGTAACACCTTTCTCCAACAGTAAGAACTGGTTCCCATTATCTACAATGAGTGTGTACTCATTTGCACAATTCTATAATCAGAGAAAATAGTTCCAGAATTGCTAACCCATACCATTGTAAAGAAAACCCCTTATAACTCAAGTTCAAATTTGTTTACAGTTCTTTTTGTCTGTATACTGAAAACATAAAAAGTACTATGTTAAAAAGCTATTTGGTTTAGTTTTAGTCTCCCTTTTAATACACTTATTTAACATAAAGTTTGTTCATTTGTTTGTTTGATTTCTGTTTTAGATTTTTTTTTTTTTTTTTTTTTTTTTTTGAGATGGAGTTTTGCTCTTGTCCCCAGGCCGGAGTGCAATGATGCAATCTCGGCTCACTGCAGCCTCCGCCTCCCAGGTTCAATCGATTCTCCTGCCTCAGCCTCCCGAGTGGCTGGGATTACAGGCGTGGGCCACCATGTCCGGCCAATTTTTGTATTTTTAGTAGAGACAGGGTTTCACCATGTTGGCAGGCTGGTCTTGAACTCCTGACCTCAAGTGATCTGCTCACCTTGGCCTCCCAAAGTGCTAGGATTACAGGCATGAGCCACCATGCCTGGCCCCATTTTAAGATTTTTAAAATCTCATCCTTACTGATTTTATTTTGCTTTTTGAGTATATAAAACATTATCATGGTTCCAAAAGTTAAAACTACACAAAAAGCTGTGCTAAGCAATGTCACTACCTAATGCCGGCCGCTCACTCCTACCCACCCCCTGTAGACAACCAATTTCATTAATTTCTGATTGATCTTTCCTGTGTTTCTTTTTGTAAAGAAAAGCAGGTGGGTATTTTCTTTTTTTCCCTCACAAAAGATAGCAAACTAGATACATTCTTTTGGACTTTTTTTTTTTTTCATTTAGCTGTATATCCTGGATGTCACTCCATGTTTGTAGGAATTTTCCTTATTCTCTTTTTTAAAACAGCTTCTAGTACTCCATCTGTGGATGTGCGACAGTGAATTCAACCCATCTCCTATATGTGGGCATTTAGGTTGTTTCCAATATTTGTAGTTACAAATAATGCAGCAGTTAATACCCTTGTACAAAGATATTTTTGTATTATCAGGTATCTTCAGGGAAGAACACACAAAAAAATTAACTTTTTAATTGTGTGAGCAGCAATATGTAAGATAATACTTCAAGCTATTTGTCTGCCTACTCCACACTTCCACTGTGGTCTTAGAAATGTATCCAAGGCTGTTGAAGTGAAATACTTATCTATCGTAATTATTTTTCTGTTGGGAAACCTTGAAATTAGAGAGCTGGAAGTAGCCTTGGGGACATTTTTAGTCAAGTAGTAGCCGATCATAGGCCCTGGGTCAGGGTTCATTTTAAGCAGTTAACTGTTCCTTGTACACACTCATCAGTGCTTTTCTGTCAGCTCGGCTCAGACCAGCTGTTTCGGATACTTCTCTCTTCCATTTAATTTAATTCACAAGAGGTTCCTTCATGTTGAACTGTTGAGTGGCCACTCCCTGGAGTTATAGAATGGCAGTAGGACAAGACAATTATACATGGGATAGAAATAAGGATTTCAGCATCTGTTTTCTCTGATAGGCCTCAGAGGATTGATGGTTATGAACTGTAGATCGTCAGAGGAATGGCATCTTGGATTCCCAGATGCTGCTGCTGGTCTCCTCCGGTGATTTGTTTATTTGAGACAAAATCTTGCTTTGTTGCCCAGGCTGGAGTGCAGTGGCGCTATCTTAGCTCACAGCAGCCCTTACCTTCCACGCTCAAGTTATTTTCCCGTTGTAGAGGCGAGGTCTCACTATATTGCCCAGGCTGATCTGGAACTCCTGGTCTCAGGCGATCCTCCTGCCTTGGCCTCCCAAAGTGTTGGGATTACAGGCATGAGCCACTGTGCCCAGTCCTCTCAGGCGATTAATGACTTCTAGTCTTTTGTTCCAGCTAGTGAACATTGGAGTAGAAGGGAGACGTCCTCCTGCATTGCTAGATAACCACGTAAAAGGTTGGCTAGCATAGCTTCCCATCAGAGGGGCCACAAGTGGATTACATATGTGTTGAAATAAATGATCCCCTCAGCCTAGAGGTGGCTGTGCTCCCAGACAAATCATTTCTGGCTGTGAGAAGCCTCTTCAGTTAATGTGCATGTGTCATACAGATATTTTCTATGCGTGCCCTGACATGGGAAAGGTTGGGAAAGTAGGCTAAAGCACAGTCTCAAAATTAGCCTCTAAGGATGTTGCTAAACCAAGGATATTGCTCCTTAAAGAGAACCAGGTAATAGAGTGAAGAGGAATTGAATTATTTAGGGTAGAGGTTAAAACCTACTTGTCCATAAAGATAAGCTGATAACCATATCTTAAATCTGGTGTGATATGAAATTCTTACTCACTTCTTTGCTAAAACAAAGTTAGAAATTAAAATGTATTTCTAAGTGACTTGGCTTGTAACCCCATTTTATTGGATATTGGAATATAGAACAGTTCACATTAAAGAACTTAGCATCTTTGTTCATTTGAATTTTGACATTTTATTCATTGCTATACTGATAATGTACTGGCAGTGCACTAAATGAAGTAGATACCAAGGGTATATTATGGTTGATGAGATTAGTGAACCAGGATTTAATGTCTTTTCTGAATACTTCTGAGTTTGATGTATTCTAATAAAGTTTTGACACTTGAGTTGCTTCTGTACTTAAATGTTTTACCTGAGTGGCATTCTATTATCTAAACCTTATCTGTTAAAATGTGCTTCTAAAATGCATTTTTCCTGAAGTATTTTACATTAGATACGTAAAATTTAATGATTCTGACATTTAAGGTGGTTATAACAGTTACATCAATTTTGAAATAAGCTTATTAAAATTGAGTATTTGGTGTTTTGAATATAATTTAATTTAATTCTGGTGTAGGAGGATTTTGAGGGAATGGAACTGACATTCACTGAGTGCTTTCCGTTGATTAGGCCCTGTGCTGTGTGCACTTTATGTAGTTTATCTCATGAAATCTTTACCATAGCCATGTGAGGTAGAAGGTGGGATTTGACCCATTTCACAGAGAGGAGGCAGGCTCTGGAACGAACTTAGCGTAAGGTCATAGAATAAAATAGTAGAGCTACAACTTTAAGACAGTTGGTTCTGAAGCCCGTGCTTGATACAAGTCACATGACCTGTATCATATTTATTTTGAGTCTGCAGTGGAACAAATTCCTACAAAGGCAACTCATTCTGTTTGGTACATTTTTGTATAAAAGAGGGAAGGAATTCTTCTCGAAGGGTTCAAGGGCAGGTGATAAAGGAATTTGGCTAGTTCAGCTAAAACAATGTGGAGCAGAGTTTCCTGGTCACTGTGCCCCTTCCTTTTTAGGTCAGTTGTGGAACAATTTGCTAGGAATTTTGTGAGAAAATTGTGAGTAGTTCCAGCTTACAAAGGCCTGGGATCAGGCATTGCTGGGCATGATGGGGATCAAGTCATGCTGGCTGAGGAATATGTCAGAACTCTTGGGGTAAAGAGAAATAGAAGCAGAATGAGTAATGTTCTCAAGTCTTGTAATTATTTAGAAGCATTTTTCCAAGTTCAACCTTCAGTAAAGCCTGGGGTTTCCTAGAATGCTTATTAAGTAACATAATCCAAAGAAGCAAAAGGAAGGAAGGATAAGGATTTGTGCCTTTTAATGAAGACAAAAGGAATTTCTGCCACTGTTTATGGCACTTTCTTAAGAATCTTTACCTAGAATTTGGGATTTCTATGGAAATAGTGCTTTTGAAAATTTGAAGGTTTTAAACTTACTTGTTACTGAGTTATTGTTAGGAATGATGTTTGTGCTCAAGAATTAGGTTGTCCTGAGATAGAGGTGGCACATCTAGATTTGAGTTATTAAAATATTGATGTGATACACAAAGATTTAGTCCAAAGGACAGTGGCAGCTTAGTTGAAGATAAATATCAAGTCTTTACTCTCACTACTTCTGTTGTAGAGGGAGTAGTATAGTCATTGGATAGCTTTGAATCCTACTGGGTAAAACCTTCTGAAGTTTCTTTTGCATCCTCACTTTTCCTAAACAACAGGTCAGTCATTCCAGTGAGTTGTTTGGTGGGTGTGGATGATGCTGCATCACTGATACTGCTCCCTCTGTTAAGTGGTGGTCTGGTTATCTGTTGCTGCATGACAAACAGCCATACATCCTAGAAGCCTAAAGCAACCATTTCATTTTGCTTATAATTTTGTGGGCCAAGAATTCAGGAAGAACTTGCCTGGGATTGCATCAGGTGGAGAACGTGGACTCACAGAGTTACCAGACGTGTGTTAAGAAGACACTTTGGAGGAGGATGTTCTGGAGTCTTCTTAACTCACCTGTCTGGTACCTCTGTGCTCCTTGGTGTCTCTCTGTCCCCCAGTGGTGTCATAATCTCCCCAGTCTCCCTGCACATGGTTTGGGCTTCTCTCAGCATGTTGGTCTCTGGGTAATTAGACTTCTTACATGGCGGCTGGCTCTCCCAAGAGCAAGCATTTCAAGCAATAGCAAGAGGGAGCTGTGGATTTCATAAGGCCTGGAGTTGCAGGTTGACATAGAATCACTTCTGCCATATTCAGTGCGTTGGGGCAGTCACAGAGCCTGCCCAGATTCGGAGAATGAGGACATAGACCCTGTCTCTCCATGGGAAGAATGTCAAAGAATTTGTGGCCATCTTTAATCTACCACAAGGCCATTAAGCAAAAAGGAGAGGGTTGTTACAAGAAATGCTGAACTGACTTTACCAGCAAATGTAAGCCTACTTTATATAATGATTCAGAAGAGACTGATTGTCAGGAATAAGAAAGGGATAGAGGCAAAAGAGAGCCCCCAGAAGGAGGAAAGTGGAAAAATTTTTCATGGGAAAGTGGAAAGGCAACCAAGATAAACTTTGCTTCATAATTTTATCTTTCCTGCCTTGGACCTGAATTCAGTCTTGGTTCTGTGATCTTGCCCTTGAGTCCCAGGTGGCCACTTCTGACCACTTTGGATTTGGTGCTCATGCCTGGTCTCCTCCCCAGTATCAGGACCTCTGGTTGGCTTCCCAAGCTCTATATTGGTCACCCCTTTGACCCTAAGTATCTCCTGTTGCCCTTTATGAGAACTCTCCTGTTGCCCTGTTCCCTGGGAACCTAACCATCCTCTTTCAGAATGAGCAGCATTGTTGGGGCTGGGGAGACATCAGACACTGATTTTGGCTGCCCTCGGACTGCCTGGGCACCTTGGCAGTTGCTTCATGTAGCTTGATTCCTTCTTTTCTGGATTACATTATGGCTCAGTTCTTGCTCTCTTTTTGTGACTTTACCAACTCCTCCCCCTAATAATTTCAAGGGACTCAAGTTATAGATAGAAGAGACTTCTGAAATTTCAGCATAGAATAGGCTTGTGAACATGCAGTTCAGAGAGGATTTATAGTGTACAGAAGATTTTATGTCTTGCTTTTAAGCATCTAAAAATGTTTCATTTGGAAGGTAAGTTAGGTCCGTCTGGAATATATTTTTACTTATATGTACTGGAATGTTTATAGAATTTTTATGATGATACTGCCCTATCCTCCAGTTTTAAGAGGAATAACAGTTTTACTATTGATACTTTCACGATGTATGTGTGTGTTTTAATAACTGCTGCAAAATTTCAAAATTTTCATTGATTATAATTTTACAAATCCATAGAGCTATAATCTTGGATTTTGATTTAACTTTCCACTCATGCTTGAAAATTTAGAATAAGTTCATTTTATTAGGACTTTATAATACCAGTATCTTTAAATTTAAAACACTTTAAATTTAATTTTTATTATAAAAGAAATAATGCTGTTTGAAAAACTTTTAACAGTATAGTGGCTCCTATCCCCATGTTATTCCTTTTACATAGCTGATAACAGCTACTTCCAGTCTTTAAAAAATTTATATGCCGGTATGTAGTACATACATAGACTCAGAAACACATAGCATGTTATCTTTTTAAAACAAAAGTTTTAGTTTCCTGGACGACTGCTTTGCAACAGTCAGTGCCTTGAAACACTCTATGAGTTTAATTTCCAGCCCTATCACTTAGTAATTTAGCAAGTTACAGTACTGCTCTGTGCCTCAGTTTCCTCTTCTGTAAAACAGACCAAATGATGGTCTGTACCTCATTGGATTGTAGAAGATTAATTAGCACCTGTATATAGCACACAGTATGTACTATATAAATGTTAACTAAATGAAAATGAACTTGCTTAAAAAACATATCCTAGATGTTTCCTTATGGGTTGCTAATATTTTTAGAGTGTTGCACTTTAAAAATTGTGTAGGCGGGTGGTTCTTGAGTTTCACTGTTGTAGCAGCATGTTTGTCTGTAATGATCTTGAACAGTGATTCCACATACTTCCCACACCCTTGTTGCAGTGAGTTGCTGTTACTGATGGGCAATGTGTTTGTGTCTCAGGGATGATGGGAGGCAAGAAAAAACTTGAAAACCATTGGTTTAGAAAATTATACTACATTAGCAGTTAATCTTTTTGTTAAGCCTTTTAAGAGACTTAGGCAGAAAGTAGAGTTGGAAGGATTTTATTTATGGGGGATGATGATATGATTGTTTCATCTAACTTTTGCCAGTCCTTATGTTCTTTAAATTATTTTACTTTGAGACAGGGTCTTGCTTTGTCGCCCAGACTGGAGTGCAGTGGTGTGATCTCGACTCACTGCAGCCTTGACTTCCTGGGCTCACGGGATTCTCCCGCCTCAGCCTCCGGAGCAGCAGGGACCACAGGTGTGCACCACCATGCCCGCCTAATCTTTTTTTATTTTTAGTAGATATGGGGTTTCCCTGTGTTGCCCGGGCTGGTCTTGAACTCCTGGGCTCAAGCAATCCTCCCACCTTGGCCTCCCAAAGTGCTGGGATTACAGGTGTGAGCCACTGTGCCCAGCATGTTCTTTGAATAATTTTATAATTTAGAGGGGACATGATCATCACCTACTCTTCATTTTACACTAAGGAAATAGACCCAGAATGGTAGTGATGTTCTCTCTTCTGTAGCTAGTAATGGTAGAGCCAGAACTAGAATCCCGGTCATCTGATCCTCATCTTTCTGAATTCTTGAGAAGAAAAAGAGCCTTCTCTCCCAGTTGAAACAGCTGTGAATAATGGATGCACTATAAATGGCTTACCTGTCAGTGCCATGTGCTTAAACTATTCTGTGTAGAGACAGTGATGAAGTTGTGTCATAAGCGGTCATGTATGATGTTTTGTCCAAAAATTTAGAATTCCAGACTTGTTGGTAGGCCTCGAATATCAAATATCCTCTATTATGAGATTCTCTGTATGCATACTAACAGGATATTGAAGATCAGTGGCTATGTAGAAATAACATATTCAGTGTGGATGTGCTTTTGTTTTAAGAACTCCTTTTCTTGTGAACACAACCTGAAAAGATGCATGGATTAATTAGGCCTCTATAGGCACAGAACTCCCTGGTTTCTGCTCCGGTCTCTCTTGATAAAGGGCCATCTGCCCTTCCGTATAGCACGGACTAAACCACTTTTGGCCTCTAGGTCACTTAGATGCCTTTGTGTGCCTTCGGTTCTCATCTGGTTTTCAGGAGAGTTAAATGTTTAAGTGGTTTTAGGAGGAAGACTTGAGTCTGAGACATGTTTTAGAGGCTGGGGCTCTTCCCACCCTCTCCATGGCCCAGCATATGTGATAGCTTCTACCTTCTGGAGAATGGCTCTAGCTCAGGAGAGGATAGAGCTTCTTCATCTCCTCCATGCAAAGGAGCCCTCCTGCCATCTTGAAGAGCTTGAGGCTGAGGTGAGAACAGGGACAGAGGAAGATTCTGAAGCCGTAGCTGAAGAGGAGGCAGTGAAAGGAGCCTAGTGAGTATCAGCCTCTGGACTGAGAAGTGAGATGAGTATTTCAGCTATATTATGTTTCATTTAGGGCTTTACAGACGACCCTGGAAACCTTTAATACTGTTTCCATGGGAAATGTGTTTATCCTGCAGGTAAACTTTTGAATCTCATCTATCTATAAATTCTCATAATACCCTATCCTCTGTATCTTTCTAGCCTTCAAATGTTTATCTGGTGTGACTGTATTATGCCCTCAGAGAGTACTGTATGTTGCCCAGGCTGGCCTCGAACTCTAGGCTCAAGTGATTCTTCTGCCTCAGCCTCCCAAGTAGCTGGGACTACAGATGCAATCACCACCACACTTGGCAGGTAGTAAAGTGGTTTTTTTTTTTTTCTTTTTTATTGGTATATTGTGTATTTTTCTTTTTATTAGTGTGCCGGTCCAACAAAAGCCCTTGGGTCTGTTTGACTTGTTCAAGTGTCCACTGTGGAAGGTAGGTGACATACTTATTACTTCACTGACCTATTTAAAGTAAATTTTCATTTGGTTTTTGTAAGGTATGTGAATGGCCATGCAAAAAAACATTATGAAGATGCACAAGTACCTTTAACCAACCATAAGAAATCAGAAAAGCAAGATAAAGTTCAGCACACAGTATGTATGGATTGCAGTAGCTACAGTACATACTGGTAAGTTAACATTTTCTGGAAATGAGATTTCTTTTACACACATTGATTAATATTTTCCTTGCAGTTATCGCTGTGATGATTTTGTGGTTAATGACACCAAGCTGGGACTGGTACAGAAAGTCAGAGAACACTTACAGAACTTGGAAAAGTAAGTAATAGGCCTTTGGAAAAAGAAGGGCCAACTTTTTCACTATCTGTTTGTGTTTTAATAGCTCAGCTTTCACAGCTGACAGGCATAAGAAAAGAAAACTTTTGGAAAACTCAACACTAAACAGCAAGTTATTAAAAGTAAATGTAAGTAATTAAAATTTATTCAAATATAAGAGTTACTGATGGCCTCTTCTTGCACCACTTACAGGGAAGCACCACTGCCATTTGTGCCACAGGCCTTCGGAATTTGGGGAACACATGTTTCATGAATGCCATCCTTCAGTCACTCAGGTAACGCTACAGTCAGAGCTTAAGTGTCTGACTTTAAAATATTTTTCCCTTCCTTTTAAAATAGTAACATTGAGCAGTTTTGCTGTTATTTCAAAGAACTGCCCGCCGTGGAGTTAAGGAATGGGAAAACAGCAGGAAGGCGGACATACCACACCAGGAGCCAAGGGGATAACAATGTGTGAGTTATAAGAGTATGTCCTTTCTGGCTTTATCTGAGGGCACTGTCCTTTCCTCTTTTGCAGGTCTTTGGTAGAAGAGTTTAGAAAGACACTCTGTGCTTTATGGCAAGGCAGCCAGACTGCATTTAGCCCAGAGTCCTTATTTTATGTTGTTTGGAAGATTATGCCAAACTTTAGGTAAGTATTATATGAAGATATTTTTAAACATTCGGCCTTATAAGTGACTGTTTGTTTGCTTTAGGGGCTATCAACAGCAGGACGCCCATGAATTCATGCGCTACCTTTTGGACCACCTACACTTGGAACTTCAGGGCGGTTTCAACGGTGTTTCCCGCTCAGCAATTCTGCAGGAGAATTCTACTCTGTCTGCAAGTAACAAGTGTTGCATGTAAGATTTAGTTGCCTTCTGTTTTTTAGGAGGAGATATTTTCCTGTGTGGTGATTTTGTTTAGAAATGGAGCATCTACTGTTGTCACGGCTATATTCGGAGGCATTCTCCAAAATGAGGTTAACTGCCTCATATGTGGGACAGAATCTAGAAAGTTTGATCCATTCCTAGGTAAGATATATGTGGCATGTGGATATATAATACAGCTCTCTGTTTACCTCTCTCTCCTTTTAAGACCTTTCATTAGATATTCCAAGTCAGTTCAGAAGTAAGCGCTCTAAGAATCAAGAAAATGGACCAGTTTGTTCGTTACGAGGTAAAGATACTTGAATGTTCTAAAAATTTTTTTGTTTTAATGCTGCCAAAATCAATTTGTTTAGATTGTCTTCGCAGTTTTACCGACTTAGAAGAACTTGATGAGACAGAGTTATATATGTGCCATAAATGCAAAAAGAAACAAAAGTCCACAAAAAAGTTTTGGATTCAAAAACTACCCAAGGTGAGTGTTGAATTTTGAGTTATGAAGCAATTTCACAATCTTTGACCGCATCTCTGTCCTCCAGGTGCTATGCTTACATTTGAAAAGATTTCATTGGACAGCATATTTAAGAAATAAAGTTGATACATACGTAGAATTTCCACTGAGAGGCCTAGACATGAAATGCTACTTACTAGAGGTAAGGTGGTTACCTTTTTAGCATGGTGAAAATTGACCACTGCTCCTTCTTCCTTGTTCTGTAGCCTGAGAACAGTGGCCCGGAGAGCTGCCTGTATGACCTCGCCGCTGTGGTGGTGCACCATGGTTCCGGGTGAGTACAACAGCCAGCTTCTGGTGGGTGGGTTCTTTTTTCCTTTGGTCTTTTGCCTTTACAGGGTTGGTTCTGGACATTACACAGCATACGCAACTCACGAAGGCCGCTGGTTCCACTTCAATGACAGTACTGTAACACTGACTGACGAGGAGACTGTGGTGAAGGCGAAGGCCTACATCCTTTTCTACGTGGAACACCAGGCCAAAGCTGGATCGGATAAACTTTAATACCTCCTCCAAATCATCATTCACCAACCATACCAGAGAAACATTTCCAGTTTTCCACAAATACTTGATACAAGATTTAATTTCATTATGCACTTTTCAATTTCCTATTTTGGATTTAGTTTTGTCAATGGTAGTGACTTACTGAACATGGGCACCAACTAATTTTGTTGTTGTTCTACCAGAAAACCTCAGCAGATGTTTTGATTTGCTGCTTTAGTTGTAATAATTCAATTTTTATAGGTAGTTGTAAGAACTTAGTCTTATTTGACTTTTTTATTTTATGTTAATGTTTTCAGTTCTCACTTTGAGGCACATTTACATCAATGCTTTTGTTCCTCTCACATGCTGAAAGCAAGATGTGTTCCTTATTGTGAAGAGCGACACAACTGCCTGCTGCCTTTCCACAGCTATAATGGACATCAGGTTGACTCTAAATCAAGGATCATGTGTGCACAATACTTGTGGCCCACAAAATTTCACAATGACTGCTGAGGAATCATTCTTTTTGCCTGTAAAATATAACAAAGGGCATCATTAAGTAGACCAGGTAATTACTGCTTGTCTCTCAAGGCTGCTGTCTTTATCAGCACTAACTAAATAAATTTGTTGGTTCAGTTGTACTTGTCCTGCAAATACAAGAATTACTCTCTTTGTTGGTTTTTTTGGTTTTGGGGCATACTTGTTTGCGGGGAGGTAAGATGGGAGTAAAGACCAAATACATGTAATGTTTAAAAAAAATGCTGTGACTCACTGACATGGTATAGGTGTTACCAGTGAGGTAAAGCCATGGCGTCTGCCTCCTTTTGAATCAGTATCTCATTCCCCCTTAGTTGTACCACTGGAAGTCACGACATGTCCATTATAGACTTACTTACTGCTTGTGTTTGGCATCTGAGTCTGAGGTGTGACCCTCTGGGATTTACTTGGATCATCACCCGCACTTCAGTTTATCACTGGGGGGTGTGCTTCCACAGGAGGAAATTTAGAATCTTCGCTGCTCTGGGTTTTAACACCTCTCTCTGGCCTATCCTGATTGATAGGACAAGTTGAAAATACTGTTGGAGTAAGTAAGTGGAGTTTTCGTTTTGTTTTTTGGGGGTTTTTGGAGACAAGAGTCTCTCTCTGTTGCCCAGGCTGGAGTGCAGTGGCACGATCTCAGCTCATTGCAACCTCGGCCTCCCGAGTAGCAATTCTCCTGCCTCAACCTCCTGAGTAGCTGGGATTACAGGTGCCCACCACTACACCTGGCTAATTTTTTTTTTGTATTTTTAGTAAAGACGGGGGTTTACCATGTTGGCTAGGGTGGTCTCAACCTCCCTCCTGACCTCAGGTGATCCGCCTGCCTCAGCCTCCCAAAGTGCTGAGATTACAGGCGTGAGCCATCACGCCCAGACAGTTTTGTTTTTAAAAAACAGATTTAACTCAAAGATTCAAATTTGGAACCAGAATCCCATTTAAAGAAAGCAGTTGTGGTTTCTACAAGTGTTCTAAGACAGTCCTGTGGTGGTTTTTTTTTTTTCTTTTTTTTGGTTGGGGGCGGTGGGGGTTGGTAGACATAGCCTACCAATTCTCCACAAGGGACAAAATGTATCTTGTGTTAAGCCAACGAGACTTTCTGGCAATTTTTTTTTTTTTTTTTTAATGGAGTCTTACTCTGTCCCTCAGGCTGGAGTGCAGTGTGGCATGATCACAGCTCACTGTAGCCTCAACCTCCCAGGCTCAAGCGATCCTCCCACTTCAGCCTCGAAGTAGCTGGCACCACCACACCCAGCTAATTTTTAATATTTTTACTAGAGATGGGGTTTCACCACGTTGCCCAGGCTGGTCTTGCACTCCTGGGCTCAAGTGATCCACCCACCTTGGCTTCCCAAGGTGCTAGCATTACAGGCATGAGCCACCACGCCCAGCCTGTTCTATTAAAAACATCTTGACCTTTTTTTTTTTTTAAGTTTATGATATAAAAACAGTCTGGTGGCTTTCCCTCAGGTTGGATATCTGAAGTTGTGGGAGCAGATGTAGCTCCATTTCCATTTTAATATTAACTGGATAAATCCCACATCTTCCCAGAACACATCTGCTAAACACTTTAACATGACAAGGAGCAAATTACAATTATGTGTAAACTTATATCATCCAGTACAATGGCCCCTAGCCACATGTGACTGAAATTTAAATTAGAAACTCAGTGCCTTCAGTCACACTAGCCACATTTCAAGTGCTCAGCACCCACATACGGCGTAGGACAATGCTGGTCTAAATTTTCACTCCAAAGAATAAAACTTTGCCATCATGTTTAGGTCTTACAACTTTGAGTCCTAAAAGATAATAGGGAGATGTGTGCTTAAATTAATTTACAATGCTAAATTATATTAGGTTAAACTGTATGAAACCCTGCTATTTGATGAGTTCTGATCTACAAAAATGACAGCTCCACCTGATCTGATGTATCACACATTAACATCACATCTAATTCAACCTGAAATGTGAGTCTCCTTTGATCTTGCAAAGTATCTCCTATGAATCCGGGCTCTTTTGCTTAGAAGGTAGACAGCTGTAACCTCTAACATTGATACTTCGATCTTCAGTCTCTCTGAATGGGCAGCTGTTAAACAGTAAAGGCCTGGGCAGAGTTGATGGTGAAAAAAAGCTGTATTTTTATACCAAATGGAACTTCAGCAACACGTTGGACTACTTTGTCGGGCAGAGTGGTCTTCAGACAGGTGATGCTGTTGGCTTAAGAGATGAACACGTCTTCTCTCTGAATTTGTTTTTATTGGTTGGTTTTACTTGAACAGAAACGTTTGAATGGTGTGAAGATTCTTTAGAAAAGTGATTGGATCCATCTCAATTGTGCACTTGAACAGCAGTGATGTAAATGTGCTTATTTGTGTTTTCATTTTTAACTGTGCAGCCTTACCACACCTATTTTGAAAGCTGATCTTTTGTCCTCTTCAGGGCTTTTCCCTTGTGCCATGTTGTCTCCAGCAATATATGTGGCTTCTGGCTCAGAGCTTCTGCTGAGGCAGGGCCTCGCGCTGAGTCACATGGCTCCTTGGAACAAGAAAACTTTCTCAGAAGTCCCCACACGGGTGGGTGACAGAAACAGTTTGTGGCAACACAAATCTCTCTCCATGGTGGAGAAACCTTTGCTTATCCACTGTATTCTACTCAGTGTATAGTGATGACAGATGTACTAGAATTAAACCAGTCAAGTGTACTGGCCCGGGGTGAGTGTTAAATGTGTATCTCGCCTGTGGAACCTACTCAGCAGCTTGGTTTCTGGGGTTGGGGGCATATTTATTTCTTAAAGCCAAACCTCTCCTTCATTGGTTTAGTGTACATAAGTCTATTTAGATACACTTATCCCACTTTAATCTCCACCAGCCCCTAAACTCTCTCCTGTACCCTCTGTTGCTGAAGTGGCCTCTTCACCTGGGCCCTGGAAAAGCCGATGGAAAAAGTCTGTTCCTGCAGCCAAGGCCTGGGTCCCAGGTGACTAGGAGTAGCCATAGGAAGGTGAGGAAGGAGAAGTGGGCATGTGGTGTCATCTGTAGTCCAAGGTCTCTGCGTCTCGTCAGTGGGTGCAGTGCCTTCCCCCTCAGGTGTGAGCGTGATGGACTCTAGACTGCCTTCCATGAGTGTTGGTCATGCTATGATGTCATCATTTGCCATTAAAACCCAGTTTGTATGATGCCAAGAGGATTAATTGTGCAAGTGACTGATTCATTTAAATTGTAATCACATCCCTTTTCTGCTTCACCAACCTGAACTGTTTTTAAAAATATCATTAAAAGTCTGTTCTCTTTCCTTTTGACTTATTTCTGAACACCTTTTTTCAG